CCTGTGCTGGCTGCAGGGCAGGATGGCTGGACAGAAATGCCGCTGGTATTGGAGACACAGGCCAGGCAGGGTGGCTGAGGCCCCAACAGGACAAGCCATGCCTTGCCATTTCCACAGCAGCCTGGTGAGGGTCACCAGAAGCTAGTGGAGGAAGAAGGGTCCTAGCTCTCTCCTTTGGAAGAGTGGGATCCTCATGGTGCCAGCACACCCCTTGTGAAGATCATTTGTTGACTGCACACTGAGTCTTCAGTAGTTACTCAGAAACTCAGTTAAATTCGATCATTTGTTGCCTGCACACTGAGTCTTTAGTAGTTACTCAGAAACTCAGTTAAATTCAAGCATTTGGGGCCACATGCTGTGGGCCCAGAGCTGCAGTAGGGCACAGTGGGGGATCATGAATATTCAGAGTCTGTCTCTGTCAGAGTCTTGTACATCCTTGGTGCTTCCAGGGTGCTCACTGAAGCAAAGGAGGGAGGAGGGAGGGATGAATACATGAAAGAAACTGGTCTTACTCCTAAGGAGTTTGGAATCTGGGCAGAGAGATAAGAGTAGTGTGTGAACCACTGGGGCTTGTCGGAGGGGGAGGGGGTGGGGGACTGGGGGAGCGATAGCATTACGAGATATACCTAATGTAAATGACGAGTTGATGGGTGCAGCAAACCAACATGGCACATGTATACCTACGTAACAAACCTGCACGTTGTGCATATGTACCCTAGAATTTAAAGTATAATAATAATAATAATATAAAAAGAGTAGTGTGTGAACTGTTGCTACAACACAAGTCAGAGCCTAGTATGTGCTGGACATGTGGGCTCACAGAGGAGGTACCTCTGGGCTTGGCTGTGTAACTCGCCTGTGAGCTCTGTGGGGCTGGACTTTGTTCCCCACAGTGTGCCCAGAGCCCCTGGCCAACCATGCACACACATAGGAGGAGATGGGTGTGTATTAGTTGAGGGAGATGCACATGTGTGAGAGATGGGTTGAGAGGAGGAGGGAGGGAGGGAGGGAGAACAAGAAGGAAAAAGATTCAGAAAAGTGGGCTACTGTGTTCCAGGGTGAGCTTTGAGCTTGGTGCCTTTGGATGGGTAGGAATTAAAGAAGCAGAGGGAATGAGAGGAAGAGAGAAGGAGTTCTCAACAGGGAAGGCAATGCAGGATCACAGCAGTGCACACTGATCACAGACAGATCTGGATTTGAATTCCTGCTGCACCACTTACGAGCTTGGCCAAATCAATTAACCTCGTTGGCTCTCCTCTTTGTTGCCAAACAGGGATGATCCTAACATCTGTAGCCACTTCATGAGTGCTTATGATGCATCTCACTCTGTATTAGGTATTTTATATATATTATTTAATTAACACTCTTACATTTTTACAGATAAAGAAATGGAGGCACAGAGAAGTGACTTATTTAAAGCCTTTGTTTCAGCTATCAGTTGCTGTGTAACAAACTACCTCGAAACTCTGTGACTTAGAACAACCACAATTTTCTGTGCTCGTGATTCTGTGGGTCAGCAATTTGGGCAGGGTTCAACTGGGGCCACTCCTGTGGCTGCAGTTTTCTGGTCAATTAAAAAAAGAAAAAGAGCCCAAAGTGAGCAAATCCCAATGTGCAAGCACTTTTCAAGCTTCTGCTTGTGTCATATTTGCTAATATCCCATTGGCCAAAGCAAGTTACACAGCCAAGCCCAGAGTCCTGGGTTAGAAAAGCAAGGCCCCCTCCCCTTACAGAGTCACAATGCAAAGGGCCATGCCTGCAGCCATGCCAGTAATGATCACAATCCTCTTTGCAAACAGTTCACTCCAGCCACCCAGCTGCTGGCGGCACTATGTGCCCCAAATTCATGCTTCATTGCTAGGGATTTCTTTTGAGCACTTTCTAGTTACCATGCCTGGTTATACAAGTCTACAGTCCCCCTCCTCCCTCAGCCCTAGGGTCATTACCACAGTCACTGAGGAACAAATAATGCAGAGAAAGGATTTTCCAGTAAACTCCACTTTTTTTCTTCTTAAAGTTCTGTAAGGGAGGTGGTGGTGGTCTGTTCCGGGGGTCCTACAGGGTATAATGATGGTGGAGATAAATGCTAAAGGCCACCCATCACTTGCTTTAGAGAAAAGGCTTGTCTCTATCTGGGGCTAGGAAGGATGCAGAGGAGACTGCAAGGCCAGGCATTTTGTTCATTCATTTATTCATTCACTCACTCAATAAGCCTAGTCCTTATCACCCAGTCCTTATCTGCTCAGCCCTTAGCACCTTGAGGCACCCTCCTCTTTAAAACATGCTAGCATGGGTGTTTATGCACATATGTGCGCGCGCACACACACACACACACTTGCATACATGCATGTGCAGTTTGACATGCACCACACACTAGCACATATGCACATTCACGTGCTTGTATGTACATACACATATATGCAAGCGTGCGCACACATATATCCCACTCCACTTCTTTTCCCTCGAACTCCCATCAGCCCAACACAATATAGTTCTTGTTCATGTATTGGCCTGGGAGAAAAAAAGGGCAGAGGTAAAGAACGTGGACCAGTATGGCAATCCTTCTAGAAGAGGCAAATCAAAACAAAACAACTCACAAACTGTAAGCCCCACTGTGTTTTCACTGTTCGGCTAAAAATGTGTTCAGATTTTCAATATATTTCTATATTATGAAATGCATGTGTGTCAGTAACTAGTGAACGTCCAGTGTCCCCCCACCTGTCTCTTCCTCTGTGTTCAGCAGCTCTGCTCCAAACTGTGGGCTGGCCTTCCAAGCCCAGGGCTGCAGGAGAGGCCCAGTGACTTTGTTCTTTGCCATGTGGGGAGGGCCTGAGGAGTGTCCATTCATACCCAGTAGCAGCTGGTCACAGGTAGACCCTAACTGGAGCCATGAATCACTCTACCTTTGACTTGTTCAAGCCTTGATTGATTGTGTATGGGCTCAGGGATGTGACATCAACTCTGGGCCAACAGGCAAATCTTGGCAAAGGTGTCTCCCTCCTCATGACTTCCCTCAGAGATGGGGATGGTGGAGAGAGCTGAGACTGGGAGCCCAGGAGCCTGAGTTCTGGTCCCAGCTCCACCCTGGGCTCACTGCGTGTCTTTCTAGGATGACATTCAGGTACAGCCCCACAGCTTCATCCTATCTTTGGGCCCTCTGTCATTTACTGAATATTTTTCTTTAAGTTGACCTCCCCTCCCTTTTTAAGTTCCCCCAGTGTTAGTTAATTAGTGGAAAGCAGCCCTGCGTGCTGGAAGAGCACAGGTTTTAGAGTCAGCTGGACCTAACTTGAAGGCCCTGCCACACAAACTCCCTGAGCCCAGTCCCTCCCTGGAACATGGGGCTGCTGCCAGTTCATTTGTCTGGATTATTCTGGGGAGAGTGATTGTCATAGAGTATAGCCCAGTGCCTAGCAAACCTGAGTCCTGAGTCATTGTGTCTTTTATGAAAGAATGAGGCATAAATATTTTTCCTACATAGTTTGGAATCTTTCTTCTCCATTCCCCATCTCCACTGGGCCAGCCAGAGCCCTAAGAATGTTTCGCTGGAAAACGTGCAGCCACCTCCTCCTTCGTTTCCCATTCTCCGGGCCTGCTCTCTGTGATGCTGGCTCCATACTTGAGCTGGATGACTTTCCTTTAAAAAAATTGTTTAATATTTAAATTTAGAAATAGAAGATACATACACTTGGTTAAAAAAATAAGACAGTAATTAAACAATAAAAGAAGGTACCCAGGAAGAAGCATGTCTCCTGACTCTTTCTCCATCCCCGTATAATCTCAGTTACTAGGTTATTAGTGTCCAGTTAGCCATGTCTCCTTCCAGAGACCTTTTAGCCATCAATCAGCACACACGTTTGGGCATATCCCACACATTCCTGTTTTATGCAAGTGGTGACAACTGTACTTACTATTCTGCATCTTGCTTTGCGTTCATAGGTATATTTTGGAGATTGTTTCATCTCAAGAATAACTAGAGCCTCCAATCATGTACAGTGCTTGTTGAAGGCCAGGGGCTGGTCTAAATGCTTTACATGTACCGATCCATTTCATCCTCATCGTAACCCTTTGAGGTAGGTGGCATTATGACCACGCCCGTCTTAGGGCTGCTGATTTCCCCTACTTGTGCACCCCCAGGTCATGAAAACCTACCACATGTACCATGCAGAGAGCATCAGTGCGGAAAGCAAGCTGAAGGAGGCTGAGAAGCAGGAGGAGAAGCAGTTCAATAAGTCAGGAGACCTCAGCATGAACCTGCTCCGGCACGAGGACCGGCCCCAGCGCCGCAGCTCTGTGAAGAAGATTGAGAAGATGAAGGAGAAGGTGAGTGGGGGCCCTGGGCTGGGAGCGATTGGTTGCTCTTACATCTACTCTTTTCTTCTTCCAGAGGCAGGCCAAGTACTCTGAGAACAAGCTGAAATGCACAAAGGCCCGGAATGACTACTTGCTCAATCTGGCAGCCACCAACGCAGCTATAAGCAAATACTACATCCATGATGTCTCTGATCTGATCGATGTGAGCTCCCTGGGGAGTCTGGGACTGAGCAGCCCATAACCTTCCGTTGTTGCCTCTCCCCAAGTGCTGTGATTTGGGCTTCCATGCCAGCCTGGCCCGCACCTTCCGGACCTATCTCTCAGCTGAATACAACCTGGAGACCTCTCGCCACGAAGGGCTGGATGTCATTGAGAATGCAGTGGACAACCTGGATTCCCGAAGTGACAAGCACACAGTCATGGACATGTGCAATCAAGTCTTCTGCCCTCCACTCAAGTTCGAGTTCCAGCCCCACATGGGGGATGAGGTAGGCTTCCTCCTGGAGCCCGGGCTTGGGGCGCAACCACAGATGGTGGCTGTTATTCCTGCAGGTCTGCCAGGTCAGCGCTCAGCAGCCCGTCCAGACAGAACTGCTCATGCGTTATCACCAGCTGCAGTCCAGACTGGCCACCCTCAAGATAGAGAATGAGGAGGTGAGTGAGCCCCTCTGCCCTATAAGGGATTTAGGATTTTTGTCAATCTGCTGTGTTTCCCCAGGTTAGGAAAACCCTGGATGCCACCATGCAGACATTACAGGACATGCTGACTGTGGAGGACTTTGATGTCTCCGATGCCTTCCAACACAGTCGATCGACAGAGTCCGTCAAGTCGGCTGCCTCTGAGACCTACATGAGCAAGATCAACATTGCCAAGAGGAGAGCCAACCAGCAGGAAACAGAAATGTTTTATTTTACAGTAAGTGGCATCCTGGGCCCAGAACCACACTGTCTATAACTTCCTTGTGCCTTGTGTCTTACAGAAATTTAAAGAGTATGTGAATGGCAGTAACCTCATCACCAAGCTGCAGGCCAAGCACGATTTACTCAAGCAGACCCTGGGCGAAGGTGAGTGGGCTGGTGGAGGCCCTCTGGGAGGTAATTAAACATTCATGTATACTTTTCTTTGCAGGGGAAAGAGCAGAATGCGGCACCACCAGGTGAGAGTGGGAGAGTTGTGTTTTCTTTCATCCTTTCTTTCCTTTTTGCTCTGCATCTGAGCAGCAGAAGAGATGGAAGGCTTAGGCTGCCCCACTTTCCTTGGCCGAGCTGCCCCCCTGCTCCCCACTTTGTGCCCCACCCAGCACTTCAGTAAGTCGATATAGATTTGATATTGTGCAAAGTGCTCTGCTGCCTGTTTATTTTTTGTTATCAGAGGAAGAAGAAATGCTCGAACCAGGAACCAGGTATTTACTAGAAAGGCCCATTAGCCCCATTCCCCATAAAACTCACAATTTTTCTTTTCTCAAGGATTCAGGACAAGCTATACCGCTTGTAGTCGAGAGCTGCATCCGTTACATCAATTTATATGGTAAGCTGGATCTTGGGCCAGTGTTTTCAGCAACTATTTCTTTTTCTGTATGTTTCTTTTTTAGGACTCCAGCAGCAGGGGATCTTCAGAGTGCCAGGATCTCAGGTGGAAGTCAATGACATCAAAAATTCCTTTGAGAGAGGTGGGTGCAGAGCGACCATCTTAGGCTTGTGGGAAATATCATCTCGTCTCTTGTTTCCACTCAGGTGAAGACCCCCTTGTGGACGATCAAAATGAACGAGATATCAATTCAGTCGCTGGTGTTTTAAAACTGTATTTCCGAGGACTGGAAAACCCACTCTTTCCTAAGGAAAGGTTTCAAGATTTGATATCTACTATTAGTAAGTATTTCCCAGGTGAAATGATCAGTTTTAAGGCACGCTGAAAGGCCCCTTTATGTTACAGAACTGGAGAACCCAGCCGAGAGGGTGCACCAGATCCAACAAATCCTCGTCACCCTTCCCCGCGTGGTCATTGTGGTCATGAGATACCTCTTCGCTTTCCTCAACCAGTGAGTGTCTGGCCAAGGGGCCCCTTTTTGACCAGATGACTTGTGGGTAACTCCTCTCTCCTAGCCTCTCCCAGTATAGCGACGAGAACATGATGGATCCCTACAACCTGGCCATCTGCTTCGGGCCTACCCTCATGCACATCCCTGATGGGCAGGACCCTGTGTCCTGCCAGGCACACATCAATGAAGTCATCAAAACCATCATCATCCATCATGAAGCCATCTTCCCCAGCCCCCGGGAGCTAGAGGGACCTGTGTATGAAAAATGCATGGCTGGAGGGGAAGAATATTGGTAAGATGCCATTCCTCTTAATATTATTATCAGCAGTGAGTCCCATTCCCGTGTTTCCTTGCAGTGACAGCCCACACAGCGAGCCAGGGGCCATCGATGAAGTTGACCATGACAATGGCACTGAGCCTCATACCAGCGATGAAGGTGAGTGAGGGGGATCCTGGGGACAAGGGATTCAGAGACGCTTTTTCCCTTGATTTCCTTCCAGAAGTGGAGCAGATCGAGGCTATTGCCAAGTTTGACTACATGGGGCGGTCCCCGCGTGAGCTATCCTTCAAGAAGGGGGCCTCGCTGCTCCTGTACCACCGCGCCTCGGAGGACTGGTGGGAGGGCCGGCACAACGGCGTGGATGGACTCATCCCCCATCAGTACATAGTTGTACAGGACATGTGAGTGGAGTCGAGAATTCTGTGAAGAATGCGTGCCTCCAATTCATGTCTGTCTTCTCCCCAGGGATGATGCCTTCTCCGACAGCCTGAGCCAGAAGGCTGACAGCGAGGCCAGCAGTGGGCCATTGCTGGATGACAAGGCCTCTTCCAAAAACGACCTCCAGTCCCCCACGGAGCACATCTCGGATTACGGCTTTGGGGGGGTGATGGGCCGGTAGGATATGCGGATTCATTTTTTCCCTGCTGCCCATGCCCCTCGCCCCCTGGCTCCTTTGCAGAGTGCGGTTACGATCTGATGGAGCAGCCATCCCCAGACGCCGAAGCGGGGGCGACACACACAGCCCGCCCCGGGGCCTGGGCCCCAGCATAGACACACCACCCCGGGCTGCTGCCTGCCCCAGCAGCCCCCACAAAATCCCCCTCACCCGGGGGAGGATCGAGAGCCCTGAGAAGCGGAGGATGGCGACGTTCGGGAGCGCTGGCAGCATCAACTACCCTGACAAGAAGGCGCTCTCCGAAGGGCACTCGATGAGGTCGACCTGCGGTTCCACCAGGCACAGCAGCCTAGGGGACCACAAGTCCCTGGAGGCCGAGGCCCTGGCAGAAGTAAGGGCCAGCGGGAAGGCAGGCTGGGCAGCACTGTGCTGACCCCAGCTCCCTCTGTCCCCAGGACATCGAGAAGACCATGAGCACGGCTCTGCACGAGTTGCGGGAACTCGAGAGGCAGAACACGGTCAAGCAGGCGCCAGATGTGGTGCTGGACACCCTGGAGCCCCTGAAGAACCCGCCAGGCCCCGTCAGCTCGGAGCCCGCCAGTCCCCTTCACACCATCGTCATCCGCGACCCCGATGCCGCCATGCGCCGCAGCAGCAGCTCCTCCACCGAGATGATGACCACCTTCAAGCCAGCCCTGTCCGCCCGCCTGGCTGGCGCCCAGCTCCGCCCGCCCCCCATGCGGCCCGTGCGGCCGGTGGTCCAGCACCGGTCCAGCAGCAGCAGCAGCTCGGGCGTGGGCAGCCCGGCCGTGACGCCCACCGAGAAGATGTTCCCCAACAGCTCAGCGGACAAGTCGGGCACCATGTGACCTGCAGGATGGGCCGCGCCGCCGTGGCCCGCTGTGGCTCACCACGGCCCAGGGTGGCCTTGGTGGCTTCCACGTGCTTCCCAGTGACCCTGGCCTTGGAGGGCAGAGGTCCGTCTGGGAGGGTGTGTCTGTGCAGAGCTGAGGCCCGGGCGCTGGCTGCAGCTCACGTCCAGCCATGGGAATCCCACGGACCTCTCGCGTGTCAACAGACGACCAGAGGAGTGCTGGAGCTCCAGCAGCCCCAACCACAGCATTCCCTAACATGGAGGCAAAATACCACATGGCTTCTCCCGCATATCGTCACTGGAAACTTCCTCTCTCGACATTCTCTCTACATACGTATATGTGTGTGTATATCGATGTGTGCATATATACACATGTATACGTATGTACGTGTCTGTAGGTGTGTGTATATATATATATATTTATGCATCTATATACATATACTAGATCTGGACACACGCATACTAAGTGTATATAGTATCTCCTTTTTCTTTTTATGAAACTTAGATTTACCTCAGATCCATGCCACCAAACATCTCCCACCGAGTTATTTGGTGGGATTTGCAGGGACTTTTCTGGGAGAACTTAAAGGCCCATAGTAACTGCGAATGAAGCAATATACCACTAACCTGCAGAAAAACACAAACAAAAACAGACTCCCACTGTCTCCAGAAGTCGTGGCCTTCCAGAACAGTCTGCCCCTCAAGGAAGGGTGGGGCAGGCAGTACCCCCAAGCAGGCTGCTCCCAGAGGTGGGGAACCCTTCATAGGAAATCCCCACCCCCGTCCACCCCAGAGACCCTGCCCTTCCACCCGGAGGCCAAAGGCCAACTGTACTCCCAAAGGCATGGGAGAAGGTTGGCGAGAAGACCCCTGACTACCACATCCTTGTGTTTGTGTGTAGAGACGGGGGATAGTGAGAACCTAAGCCCCATCGTAGCACAGTATTACATGTGGTTGGGAAAAATAAAAATACAGTGGTGTGGAATACTCCAAAACCTAGAAATGCTGTAGGAATAAATCTGTGGTAACTATAGAGGTTTAACTTATATCATTTTCAAACTATTTAATTTTTTCTTTTCCTGGTTCTACTAATTATACTGTGTCAGATTTGGAACTAAACAGGCAAGGAGGCTTTGAGTCACATCGTTTTCATTTTAAATCAGGCTGTGATGCACTGTGGCTGGTGCCGTCTTGCATGAAACGCATGAGCCGTGAGCGCCCAGTTCAGACTGGGGCCAGGGAGGGGCAGTCCTTGGCACTTTCTGTCCTAGAGGACACTGTCAGTTGAGTTAATACAAGTGACATAGCTTCCCTTCCCTCCCCCTTCACCCACTCCCTCCAGAACATTTAGTGTAGATGAAAATGTGGTGATAGAAATGGGTGCATGATCTTCACGTGTGACAGCCAGGCCTTTGCCTCTTGGCCAAGTAAAGCCCTTCCGGGTCGCTCTCCTTCGATTCCATTTTACCTCCTCTTCTGATCACTTCCAGAGATGAGCTGTTTCTGGATAATGGCACACGGGCAAATCTGTGTGCCCTGTGGGCCGCTGTTACTTACCCTCTCCTGCGAGACCCAGGGGCTTTTCCCTACTGTTCCCACGCTTCCTCTCTCTCGAGGCCACTGAAGTTTGGAGTCAAAAGGCCCAGAGTCTGAGTCCCAGCCCTGAGCACTTAGGAGCCTTCTGACTTAGGGTTTGTCACTCCACCTCATTGAGCCTGACTGTTCTGCTCCATAAAATAGGGTAATAAAGGTCAAACATCAGTGAGCAAGCTGTGTACACTGGAAAACACTGAATCAATACAATGCGTTTGTGATTATCATTAGTAAGGTAAGTCTTAGATCAGAGCCCTCCAGCCCTTCTTTTTGAAACCTCCCAATGGCATTTCAGAAGTGAGCAGTGGAATTTTCCTGCCATCCTAATAAGAGCCCTGGATTCCATCATTAACATTTCAGCCCATTGGATGAAGTGGTGCCCTCTCCTCTGGTCCCCCGCGAAAAGGTAAATACACCCAAAGGGAGGGACCTAGTTAAGTCACTGGCACCTAGATAAGTTAGGAGGGTAAAGCCACTACCTCGTCTGAAGGACTGGACTTGACACCCCACAGTGGAAGGGAGCATCAGGAGAGGAACAAAAAAAGGGATCTCAGGGAGAGGCCAGTGTCAAACTTGACCTCCCTTGTTTGGCCTAGAATGAACCCTTCTCTTTAGCTCCTGGATATGAAAGGCCATCTGCTTGGAGCACAGAAAGATATTGCCATTTTACAGCTTAAGAGAGTAAGGCCTTGGGCTGTGCTGTGACCTGCCCAAGATTTGACACTGGCTAGGAGCAGAGGCTGCGTCAGGCTCTTAAAGTCATGTGTTTGCATGCTGGATGCTATACTGTCCAGCCAGGACACAAGACTTCTGATTTCTACCCTCAAGATACTCCCAGATCCTAAATCCAGTAGCCTCCCAGGCAAAATATAGCAATCTGCCACAACTGCCAGATGAAAAGCAACAATCAGAGTAGAAAAATCTGTTGCCTGATATACATAACACCAATCAGACCGTGTGGATTTTTCTCTGAATTGACTGATTTTGTTTTTTTCTTACTGAAAATGGACCTGCCTTTCACTGAATTTTCTGAGGGCAGAGTCTTAGCTGTTTTCTTTAAGCACCTTTTTTTTTTTTTTCCATTGGGAAATGGCTGATGAGTTCACATTTAGGGATGTACACACACAGATGGCAGACGTCTCCCCACTCATCCAGCCCCAGATCTGAGCCTTGACGCAGGCCAAGTGGAAAAATACTTTCCCGCCCCCCTCCCCTGTTCCCACTTCCTCATCTGGCACTATGCATGTCTCACTCACCCTCCACAGCACTCAGTCCCATCGACGTTCACTGAACATTGGCTTTCTCTTTCTGACTCCTGCCTGTTTTAGTCCACTATATATTGCTGTATTTGCTTAAATGCTGGAAAGTAACTGTTAAAATGTGAAATTGTAATTTTTAAAAAGGCTACAATTAAATTTTAGCCAATGCCACTCACCAAATCTTTGCACCTAGTAGATAGATCAATGTAAAAACAAATACCTAACTGTACAGTGAGTGTGGGGGAAATGTAGTAACCTAGTTAGTAGTCTTCAATATAACCAATTGTACAAGGGGAAGTGGTGTTTACCTACTTGTTCATCACCATTATTGAAAGCCGTACTGATCAGTTAGTTGACAACGGGCATTTTTTTTTCTTTGCTTCATGGAATGATTTCTTTTCTTAACCTTCGACTTATCCTGAGGTCAAGCCTTTTGTCTTTATGTGTAACCGACGTTCAGTCTATTCTAGGAATGAACCAGCAAGTTGTTCATTTAAAACTGACCAAAGACAATTAATTCCTGGTCTAGTTTCCTGGGCCTTGTGGCTCAGCTGCCACTAAAGAGCTTTTTGGATAAAATTGAGAACAAGCTGTGCTTCCTACCCCACTCTCCCCGTCCCCTTTTATTCCCTTTTCCTCTTAAAGAGCTGCTCTGAGCTGTGGGATTCTATGAAAAATTCTTGCCTTTCCTTGTTTCAGTGCTAACGATTTCTCACCTCGAAGCGCCTTTTGAACCCCGGACAGAGTGCACAATCGGAGGGAATTGCGAGCTTGGGAATTAGACTTTGGAGTCTTTTCTCTGAAGTCACCAGGCCAGGGGTCAGGAGAGAGATGGATTCCCAAGGGATGAAAGGTTTCTATTCAATGAAGAAATCGGAGTGGGAAGAGACACAGGGAAATTGAGCCATATTTTGGCTATCGGCTGGAACCAGCAGTTCAGAGATCTGCCTTATAAACATTTAAAACCGGTTTGTGGTACACAAAGAGGAACCAGTGTGGGAAGGGGCCTTTATGTGGGGCTTTCTTCTCTGTTGGAGTCCCTTGGAGTGCCTTGTTGGGTATATTTCTCTGTCATTCAGGAGGCACGAATGTGGAGGACTTCTCGTGACCTGGTCGTGATGTGGCATTCAGTGCATGTCCACAGCTAATGGAAAAACACGAGGACTCGGGTAATGGTTCTTCCTCTCAGTCTTTCTATTCCTAACTTTTCACACATCCAGATGGTTCCACACTAGTGCAAATGCCTCACTCTCCTGAGAAACCCAGAAAGAAGAGTGGCTGGCTCACAACCATGGGGTTAGCCCCTGCTGGGCTGGGAGTCGGGGTGGCGGCCAGGAGGAAAGGCAGAAAGGGGTGAGCCGAGGTGTTGCCTAGCTGATTTTCTGCTGTGCAGAGCTAATGCTGACATTTCATGTCAACTTCCCCGGTTCTCTGGGGTCTCCTCTCCTCTGAGCAGCCACATAGAACATTCCCCACATATCCAAAGCTGCCCAGGGGAGCCGAGAGAAGGGACTTTGCTGTCAGGTCCAAGCCCTCCTGACCTCCCTGAGATTGATCTGCCAGTGTCCTGCTGTCCCTCTGGGACTGGCCACATGGCCATCGCTGCCCCTTGTTGACACCTCCTTTCTGTGTGAGTTGTCCCCGGCCAATAACAAAGCTGTTCCTTGAACCAGAACAACCAGAGTGCACTTTTCCTTCCTTAGACGGAAGTAGATCCTGGCTAGGGTTTCTGCCCAGGCCCTTGTTCCCGGCAGTGTGACTGTTTACATGGTTTGGCAATAGGTTTGATTCTGATTGCTTCAGAGTGGCTGGTCTATTTTGTTTCCTTTGGTTTCCTTCCTCCCCAAATTGTGACAGGAAAAACAGACCAAAACCACCCTAGGAAATTGCTGGTTGCCTGTCCCCACGTGATGATAAATGTTGCCCTCTTCTGGATATCGTTTCTCTACCTTACGACCAAACGCCCGTCCTATAGAGTGTCTGATTGGATCCTCTGTCGCGTATTCTGATGGTGCCTGCTGGTTTGACGTGGAGCTATCCTGTGAAATAAAACAGCTTAACTTTTCTCAAACATGCTCCAGTGGTTTTTGAAAGGGCGAGGTG